GACCCCGTGGTCAGCCCTGTGGCTTCCCTGCACGGCCTCTTTGCTGGGGAGCAGGAACACCATCTCCTTCGCTGTCCCATGCCCGGCACAGGACTGCCCCCCACAAAGTGCTCCACAGAAGGACAGAAACCGTGCAGTCACCGGGAAGGTGGGGATCTGGGGTGGCTGCAGGTTCCATGACACAGGACCCTCCATCCCCCGTGACCCCAGAGGGCCCTTGGGGACGAGGCTGCCCTAGAGGGTGGCTCTGGGTCCTGAACCTATGGCCGGGAGCTGAACTCCTCCTGCTCGATGTTCTCCAGCTCAGCCAGGGATGGGATCCGGGCATCCAGGCTGGGGTTGGGCAGCGTGAGCTGTTCATTATGAAGTTCATTACGAACCCCAGAATGAAACTGTGGCCCAGGGGGCACAGCCACGGGAACCCCACTCTCAGGTTGATTCAGGCCACATCCCAAGGAGCCGTGGTTCCGTGGGGACTGGTGGGAAGCCGGGCCCCCGAGCAGCCGTCTAGAGCCCAGAGCCAGGCTGGAGGGGTCCAGGGCCTCGCTGTGCTTGGTGTGAGCAGACCAAGAGCTGCCCCAGGGCCCCTGCTCCCGCTGAGTTCCCTCTCCCTGGACTGGGGTGGGGGCCGGGGATGCCTGTGCTCCAGGGAGCTGTGGAGAGGCCCACCCGGCGTCCTGCAGGTGGGGGTGTGCGGCAGCCAGGGGCTCCCAGACCGGGGCAGAGCCAGCATCCTGTTTGCCTTGGTTCTTTCTCCCCGGGGTGCACCGGCGTTTGTACGCATTTGTGTGTGCGTTTGTGCAGGGGGAGGGGTGGCCAGCGCCCACGGAGCAGCCTCCGGTTGCCCGAAGGCAGTGGGTGGCTCTGCTGGCCCCGGGGCCGGGCGTCTCTGCAGATAAGGCATTAACAGTCCCTCCGCAGACGCACCCTGCAGATCTGCTGACGACTGGCTCCGTTCTGCCCAGGTGCCTGGGGCGAGGTGCCAAAGGTTCTCTATAAAGTGCCCGGCTCCCGGCCCACGGCCACTCGCCCTCCAGCTTCTGCCCTGCCTGCTGTGTGCGGAGCCGTCCAGCGACCACCATGGTGAGGCTCGTGCTGCCCAACCCCGGCCTAGACGCCCGGATCCCGTCCCTGGCTGAGCTGGAGACCATCGAGCAGGAGGAGGCCAGCTCCCGGCCGAAGTGGGACAACAAGGCGCAGTACATGCTCACCTGCCTGGGCTTCTGCGTGGGCCTCGGCAACGTGTGGCGCTTCCCCTACCTGTGTCAGAGCCACGGAGGAGGTAGGCTGGCCGGGCGGGGCTGCGGGCGAGGCCTCTCAGGCATGGTGGACTCCTCCCATTGCAGGAGCCTTCATGATCCCGTTCCTCATCCTGCTGGTCCTGGAGGGCATCCCCCTGCTGTACCTGGAGTTCGCCATCGGGCAGCGGCTGCGGCGGGGCAGCCTGGGTGTGTGGAGCTCCATCCACCCGGCCCTGAAGGGCCTAGGTGAGTGCCTCGGAGCAGTTCCACCCGGGCCCGGCCCCAAGCCTCAGCAGCAGCCTCCCTGCAGGCCTGGCCTCCATGCTCACGTCCTTCATGGTGGGACTGTATTACAACACCATCATCTCCTGGATCATGTGGTACTTATTCAACTCCTTCCAGGAGCCTCTGCCCTGGAGCGACTGCCCGCTCAACGAGAACCAGACAGGTGAGTCCTTGCAAGCAGCCCCATCCGTCTCAACCCTGAGGTGTGTGAATGGCCCTCTCCCCAGGGTATGTGGACGAGTGCGCCAGGAGCTCCCCTGTGGACTACTTCTGGTACCGAGAGACGCTCAACATCTCCACGTCCATCAGCGACTCGGGCTCCATCCAGTGGTGGATGCTGCTGTGCCTGGCCTGCGCATGGAGCGTCCTGTACATGTGCACCATCCGCGGCATCGAGACCACCGGGAAGGTACTGCATGGGCCCGGCCAGGCTGCAGGTGCCCCGCCCATCCCACATGTCCCGCCCTCCGCAGGCCGTGTACATCACCTCCACGCTGCCCTATGTCGTCCTGACCATCTTCCTCATCCGAGGCCTGACGCTGAAGGGCGCCACCAATGGCATCGTCTTCCTCTTCACGCCCAACGTAAGTCCCCGAGGCTGCCCTGGGCCCAGACCCATGAGTGGCTGAGGGTCTCCATGTGGCGCAGGTCACGGAGCTGGCCCAGCCGGACACCTGGCTGGACGCGGGCGCACAGGTCTTCTTCTCCTTCTCCCTGGCCTTCGGGGGCCTCATCTCCTTCTCCAGCTACAACTCTGTGCAGTGAGTGCGGGTGTGGTGGGCCTCAGTTTCCCGCCAGCCGCCATGACACTGGTCTCGTCTGCAGCAACAACTGCGAGAAGGACTCGGTGATTGTGTCCATCATCAACGGCTTCACATCGGTGTATGTGGCCATCGTGGTCTACTCCGTCATTGGGTTCCGCGCCACACAGCGCTACGACGACTGCTTCAGCACGTGAGTGGCTGTCCCACCATCCTGGTGCCTTGCAGGTGGCCGTCAGCCTCAATCTGACCCGCAGGAACATCCTGACCCTCATCAACGGGTTCGACCTGCCTGAAGGCAACGTGACCCAGGAGAACTTTGTGGACATGCAGCAGCGGTGCAACGCCTCCGACCCCGCGGCCTACGCGCAGCTGGTGTTCCAGACCTGCGACATCAACGCCTTCCTCTCAGAGGTAGGTCCATTCCGGAGCTCGAGGCAGGGAGAGAGGCCCTGGTGACTGTGTGTCATCCGTGCAGGCCGTGGAGGGCACAGGCCTGGCCTTCATCGTCTTCACCGAGGCCATCACCAAGATGCCGTTGTCCCCACTGTGGTCTGTGCTCTTCTTCATTATGCTCTTCTGCCTGGGGCTGTCATCTATGTTTGGGAACATGGAGGGCGTCGTTGTGCCCCTGCAGGACCTCAGAGTCATCCCCCCGAAGTGGCCCAAGGAGGTGCTCACAGGTACGTGTGCAGTCGGGAGGGGTCCCCATGGCGCGTGTGAGCAGCTCTGTCCCCCGGCCTGCAGGCCTCATCTGCCTGGGGACATTCCTCATTGGCTTCATCTTCACGCTGAACTCCGGCCAGTACTGGCTCTCCCTGCTGGACAGCTATGCCGGCTCCATTCCCCTGCTCATCATCGCCTTCTGCGAGATGTTCTCTGTGGTCTACGTGTACGGTGTGGACAGGTAGGGGCCACGGTGGGGACAGGTGCCTCTAAGCAGCAGTGACAGCTGTCTCTGGCCTTGGCAGGTTCAATAAGGACATCGAGTTCATGATCGGCCACAAGCCCAACATCTTCTGGCAAGTCACGTGGCGCGTGGTCAGCCCCCTGCTCATGCTGATCATCTTCCTCTTCTTCTTCGTGGTAGAGGTCAGTCAGGAGCTGACCTACAGCATCTGGGACCCTGGCTACGTAAGTGTCCAGGCAGTCGCCTGGGGTGGGGAATGCCTACTCACCCATGGGGCTCTCTCCCCAGGAGGAATTTCCCAAATCCCAGAAGATCTCCTACCCGAACTGGGTGTATGTGGTGGTGGTGATTGTGGCTGGAGTGCCCTCCCTCACCATCCCTGGCTATGCCATCTACAAGCTCATCAGGAACCACTGCCAGAAGCCAGGGGACCATCAGGGGCTGGTGAGCACACTGTCCACAGCCTCCATGAACGGGGACCTGAAGTACTGAGAAGGCCCATCCCACGGCGTGCCATACACTGGTGTCAGGGAAGGAGGAACCAGCAAGACCTGTGGGGTGGGGGCCGGGCTGCACCTGCATGTGTGTAAGCGTGAGTGTATGCTCGTGTGTGAGTGTGTGTATTGTACACGCATGTGCCATGTGTGCAGATATGTATCGTGTGTGCATGTACATGCATGGGCACTGTGTGAGTGTGCACGTGTATGCACACATATACATGTGTGTGGGTGTGTGTATTGTATGTGCATGTGCCATGTGTGCAGATGTGTCATGTTGTGTGTGTGCATGTACATGTATGGACATTGTGTGAGTGTGCAAGTGTGCATGCATATACATGTGTGCGATATTTGCTGCCCGTGTGTGTGCATGTATATATAGACATACATGCCTATGTTGTGTGTGGTGTGCATATGTGTGAACACACACGTGTATACATGCATGCACATGTGCTCGTACAATGGGTGTCCACATGCACGTGTATATGTATATCTGTGAGTGTATATACATGCATGCAATTGTGTGTATGTGTGTTCTGTGTGTGCGTTTGCAAGTATATATGCACATGTGTATATGTACATGTATGCCTGTGTGACGTGTGTATATGTGAGCATGTGTACGTGTGTGTATACGTGTGTTGTGTATATGTGTGTGTCTGTACCTGTTTGTGTATATGTGTGTGATGTGTGCTCGTGTGTGTGCATATTCAGGCAGGTGTGCATTTGTGCATGCCAGTGTGTATGTATGTGCGCATATGGACACGCATGGACACGCATATGGACACATATGGACACACATATGGACACGTGTGGATATGTGTGCGTACACGTCGCTGGGACACATGCCTGCCACTCGGGGCCCAGCTGCCCTCTGTGTTTGTCCTTGCCACAGTCACGGGGTGCATGTGCAGAGGGGAGCAGACCACTGGGGACGTGCTGTGCCCTGCACGTGCCCGGGGGAAGCGGAAGCTGCAGCTGGGGTGGGGGCAGCACCTCTATGCTTCATCTCTGTGGGTGGCAGGAGACAAAAGCACAGGGTACTATCTTGGCTCCTGGGAGCGACTCTTGCTACCCACCCCCACCCATCCCCTTCCCCTTGGTGTTGACCTTTGACCTGGGGGTTCCCAGAGCCCTGTAGCCCTCGACCCGGAGCAGCCTCTCGGAAGCCGGAGTGGGCAGTTGCTGGCGATTCTGAGAAAACTTGGCCGCATCCACCGGGGCCCTGCCTCCAGTCGGCCGCTGCCGAGTCTCTGCGTTCTGGCCGCTTCCCGGCTTAATGAATGCCAGCCATTTAATCATTGCTCCTGCCACCACAAATAGATGAGCAGTTAAATAAAACTCAACTTGGCATAATTCAAGGCAAATACCACTCTGTGCATTTTCTTAAGAGGACATGAGCTGTGTGAATTTTTAGCCAGCCTTTGGAAAAGATGGGTTACAGGGTAACTCAACCCTGGCTGCCATCCTTGGGCACTGTGTGTGTCCAGGGCACCTTGGAGGACCGTGCAGCCCCCAGAAGCTTCCAGCTCCCGCACCACTCAGTGAAGCCCAGCCTGGCGCCTGCCCTGCCCCCGTCACGGGATGGGCCCCCATTGGGGTTCAACATTCCATCGCAGCCAAAGGCAGTCGGCACTTGGGACATCTGCTTCCACGGACAGGTCACCTCCGCTTTGCACGGAAGAATCTGGATGCTTACATTAAACTGGTGTTCTGAGAGTTCCTACGGACAGGTCACCTCCGCTTTGCATGGAAGAATCTGGATGCTTACATTAAACTGGTGTTCTGAGAGTTCCTACGGACAGGTCACCTCTGCTTTCCATAGAAGAATCTGGACGCTTACATTAAACTGATGTTCTGAGAATTCCTACAGGCAGGACTGAAAGCCTGGTGTGTGCCAGTATGATGTTCCACCCACAGAAACCTGGTCACAATCGTCCCTTCCAGCACCCCATCCAGCAGTGACTGCACACACTGAGTCCCCTACCAGCCCCTTTCACCCTGCTGACTGTCACTGGGCCCTGGGATGCGCAAGACTCCACAGCAGCAGAGGTGGGGGGACATATCACAGCCTCTGCCCCCGGCTGTGATGCCACCGAGGGGCTCGCCTGCTGATGGCTTCAACAGGGTCTCACCTCATCTTTTCCTGCTCTTTGGCCCTGGATCGAGAAAATTTCCATCAGTGCCCCATTAATATGCTGCCCTGTGGCATCTGCCCAGGAGGCCCTGCCAGGCGTGCACAGGTGTGCATTGGTGTACCCTGGCATGCACAGGTGTGCACTGATGTGCCCTGGCATCCATTGGTGTACCCTGGTGTGCCTGCCATAGGACCCTGGGCGGGAGCTCCCATCTCATCTACATCTCCTGATTCATGCGTTGTTTCATAGGTTTCAATGTCTCTGTAAATGTGGTAGAAATGCAGGCTTTATGGGCATAAAGTGTACATTTCTAAATAAATCCCTTCTATTGAGTATGCTCACCCTAGAAGTTACTGTTGTCCAGACGTAGAGGGATGAGTGAGCCAGTGACCTCAGACGGGATGGTGGGGACGGCAGGTCCAGCTCCTGCCTCCTCCTGGGGGGTCTGGCTTTGGGGGCTTGCTCCGAAGAGGCCATGGCCCAGGCCTGTGGCCTCACAATGGGGACCAACCAGCTCTTCTCATCTTCTTCCCTCACACTTCCTCTCACTCAAATAAGAACCTTCCAAAAATGTGTCCACCTGGGCCCCTGCCCTGGGACTCATGGATTTGGAGTTGTGGCCACACGGTTGAGGGGTGCAGTGTCCAGTGGAATGGGGCAATTGCGGGCCTGGGGGCCCTTGGCCTGTCCGTGGCGGGAGCATCTGCAAGGAGGAGCCCCAGAGTCCAGGGAGCACTGTGGGGAGCTCCTTAGAGCTGAACTCACCCGGCGTCAACTCATCAACCCTCCACCCATGGACAGGGGTGCCCCCAGCACAGGAGAGGACTCAGCCCTCTGCCCCCACGCACGGTGGGTGCCTGTCACCCTGTCCTGCCCAGCGGCCCGAGGGCAGCAGTGGGTGTGAGGGCAGCCCCCGGCCTCCCAAGAGCAGCTGAGAGGATCCCTGCGGGAATCCGGGCTTCGGGTGCATGCGATCTGATCTGAGTTGTTTCTGACAGTGACAGAGTGACAATCTATAAGTATCTCAAGATCAAATGGTTAAATAAAACATAAGAAATTTAAAACGATTAAAATATGCCTCAGTCTTGGGAATCCTGGT